TATCACAATCCTATATCTCCAATCCTTGAGGCCAGATGCATGTCAGAGTTCCTGATTTGGGGGATTTTTAGAAAGGTAATGGGGTGCAGGTATCGTGTACTATGTAACCCACGCACCCGCAGCAGCCCTCCTCAGTCAAACATATTAATATTTCTGCAGTGACTGTAAATATTCAAATTAAGCAGGAGACATAAAAACCACAGGTGAATTCATGCCAGATCAGGTCAGGTTTTGCCACTAAATGAATAAATTATCATTTTTTTTTAAGTTTTCATTCTGAGGCCAGGTGCGGTGGCTCACGCCTGTAATCCCAGCACTTTGGGAGGCCTAGATGGATGGATCATTTGAGGTCAGCAGTTTGAGACCAGCCTGGCCAACATGGCAAAACCCCATCTCTACTAAAAATACAAAAATCAGCCGGGCGTGGTGGCAGGTGCCTGTAATCTCAGCTACTAGGGAGGCTGAGACAGGGGAATAGCTTGAACGTAGGAGGCGGAGGTTGCAGTGAGCCGAGATCGTGCCATTGCACTCCAGCCTGGGCAACAGAGCGAGACTTCATCTCAAAAAACAATAATAATAATAATAATAAAATAAAGTTTCCATTTTCAGAGGATTCTGCATTCAGAGTTATTAGCCCTTTAATGCTGTGCACCTCATAGGGTTGTTACCCACATCAGCGTCACGTAAGATGCTGTGGAGGAAAGCAGTTTCAGAACAATCAGTGATGACAGCTACTGTGAATCCACTATTCAACAGGCGCCCCATCGCTTGCTCATGGGCTCCTCACCATAGCTCTAAGCCACAGGAGCTATTTTCATACCCCATATAGGTCCATCCTATAACACAGCCAGGACAGAGACGAGAGACTCAGGCCTCCTGACTTGGATTCTGCTCTTTCACCTCCTTGTTCATCCAATTAGAGAAACTGGCAAAAAGGAAACTGAAAGTGACAGCTGGAGCCCATGATTTCCTGGAAGAGCCCTAGAGCTTTGCTTTTTCTCTCCTGCAGCACTTAACCGAAACCAGTTTTGCAATCAATTCCTGTTCAAAGGCCACCCTACTCTTCCTATCCGTCTTTCTCCAGCCCAGACACTCACAGCCCCCTGCCAGACCAGGGGACCTCGGAGAGGCAAGGACAGAGGTTCAGGATCTTCCTCTCCCTCGGGACCCAAGGCCACAAAGGAGAGCTCCGTGGAGAGAAGGTGAGACGGCGGGCAGAAGTCGGGGGAGGAGGAAGGACCTTCTTGCTGTGTTATCCCATGACAGAAGGCAGAAGGCAGAAGGGCAAGAGGGCGTGTGCGAGAGAGGTGAAGGAAGGAGGCTGAACTCTACTACTACCCTCAATACTCACACCAATTTACCTTCTTCTGGTCACCAAAATATGTGAGTTTTTTTCCCTACACCAAGCAATTCTCCAGTAACGTTGTTTTTCTACATTCCTGACCAGAAAATCATTTGACTCCTGGGGACACAGATTTGCTGCCACAGAGGCTGATGGACAACCAGGCGGAGAGAGAAAGTGAGGCTGGTGTTGGTTTGCAAAGGTAATCCAAAGGGTGTAGTCCCCAGGGAGAGGTGAAGCAAAATCTTTATTTCATTTCTCCTCAGGGATGAGGATGACGCTCCTCTGTGTGAAGACGTGGAGCTACAAGACGGAGATCTGTCCCCCGAAGAAAAAATATTTTTGAGAGAATTTCCCAGATTGAAAGAAGATCTGAAAGGGAACATTGACAAGCTCCGTGCCCTCGCAGACGATATTGACAAAACCCACAAGAAATTCACCAAGGCTAACATGGTGGCCACCTCTACTGCTGTCATCTCTGGAGTGATGAGCCTCCTGGGTTTAGCCCTTGCCCCAGCAACAGGAGGAGGAAGCCTGCTGCTCTCCACCGCTGGTCAAGGTTTGGCAACAGCAGCTGGGGTCACCAGCATCGTGAGTGGTACGTTGGAACGCTCCAAAAATAAAGAAGCCCAAGCACGGGCGGAAGACATACTGCCCACCTACGACCAAGAGGACAGGGAGGATGAGGAAGAGAAGGCAGACTATGTCACAGCTGCTGGAAAGATTATCTATAATCTTAGAAACACCTTGAAGTATGCCAAGAAAAACGTCCGTGCATTTTGGAAACTCAGAGCCAACCCACGCTTGGCCAATGCTACCAAGCGTCTTCTGACCACTGGCCAAGTCTCCTCCCGGAGCCGCGTGCAGGTGCAAAAGGCCTTTGCGGGAACAACACTGGCGATGACCAAAAATGCTCGCGTGCTGGGAGGTGTGATGTCCGCCTTCTCCCTTGGCTATGACTTGGCCACTCTCTCAAAGGAATGGAAGCACCTGAAGGAAGGAGCAAGGACAAAGTTTGCGGAAGAGTTGAGAGCCAAGGCCTTGGAGCTGGAGAGGAAACTCACAGAACTCACCCAGCTCTACAAGAGCTTGCAGCAGAAAGTGAGGTCAAGGGCCAGAGGGGTGGGGAAGGATTTAACTGGGACCTGCGAAACCGAGGCTTACTGGAAGGAGTTAAGGGAGCATGTGTGGATGTGGCTGTGGCTGTGTGTGTGTCTGTGTGTCTGTGTGTATGTACAGTTTACATGAATGTTCCTCAGGACATGGCATACAATGGCCTTGGAGGTCCAAATAATATCAAGTACATCTTGGAGATGAGGGTGCCTGTCCTGGACAGACCTCGGCATGCCTTCTGTTTCTCCTTCAATGCTCCTTAAGGCCTATGTGCTGGGAAAAGGGTCTTCCCTGTTTGTTTGTTTGTTTGTTTGTTTGTTTGTTTTGAGACAGGGTCTCTGTTGCCCAGGCTGGAGTGCAGTGGCGTAATCTCGGCTCACTGCAACCTCTGCCTCCTGAGTGCAAGCAAGTCTCCTGCCTCAGCCTCCCAAGTAGCTGGGATTACAGGCACGCACCACCACGCCCAGCTAATTTTGGTATTTTTTTGTAGAGACAGGGTTTCACCATTTTGGCCAGGCTGGTCTCGAATTCCTGACCTCAAGTGATCCACCCACCTTGGCCTCCCAAAATGCTGGGATTACAAGCGTGAGCTACCCTGCCCAGCCGGGTCTTCCCAGTTTTAACAAAGAGGTCACAGAGCCACAGGCGGAGTTAGGAACTAAATTGTCTCCTCCTCCCAATTCATATGTTGAAGTCCTAAACCAAAATGTGGCTGTATTTAGAGATGGACCCTTTGGGAGGTAATTAGGGTTGACTGAGGCCATAGGGTGAGGTCCTAACCCGATGGAATTGACTTCTTTATAAGAGGAGGAGGAAATACAAGAGGGCCTCCCCACCCCTGCTGCACACCTACACTGAAGGAAGGCTATTTGCAGATGCAGCAAGAAGGCAGCCATCTGCAAGGCAGAAGAAGAGAGCCCTCACCAGGAACTGAATAAGTCAGTCAGTCTGGGACTTCCAGCCTCTAGAACTGTGAAACAATAAATTTCTGTGGTGTAAGCAACTCAATCTATAGTAGTTTGTTACTATTTTGTTATAGCAACCAAAGATGACTAAGCCAGACAGGTTATGTCACTCGCCAAGTGTCTTAGTCTGTTTGTGCTGCTATAACAAAATACCTTAGACTGGGTAATTTACAAACAACAGAGATGTATCCAGAGATCCACAGTTCTGGAGGCTGAGAAGTCTAAAATCAAGGCACCAGCAGATTCCACATCTCGTGAAGGCTCACTCTCTGCTTCACAGATGGCACTGTCTTGCTGTGTTCTCACATGGCAGAAGGGGCAAACAAGCCCCCCTGGGCCTCTTTTATAAAGGCACTAACTCTATGCCTAAAGGCAGGGCCCTCATGACTCTATCACCTACCAAAAGGCTCCACTTCTTTATACTATTGGAGGGGTAGAAGGAACTTCCTTTCTAGACCTTGAAGGTTTAAGAATTTGAATCTATAAAACAAGCTGACAATAGACAGATTAACAGGAGAAAAAGCATATACATTTTTTAATGTGGGCCAGATGGCAGAAGCTTAAATAACACCCCAAGCTACAGGAAGTGAGGCCTCTGATGGGGAGGTAGTGACACAGGCTGTGGGAGGGGGTAGGGGGAGGAAGTCTGTGGTGAGCAAAGTTTGCCTTATTACACTGATAAAGTGTAATTACACTAATAAAGCTGGATCACCTGAGGTTAGGAGTTTGAGAACAGCCTGGCCAACATGGCAAAACCCTGTCTCTACTATAAATACAAAAATTAGCCAGGTGTAGTGGCAGGGCACTTGTAATCCTATCTACTCGGGAGGCTGAGGCAGGAGAATCGCTTGAACCCAGGCTGTAAAGGTTGCAGTGAGCCAAGATCATGCCACTGCACTCCAGTCTGGGTGTCAGAATGAGACCCCATCTCAAAAAAAAAAAAAAAAAAAAAAAAGAAGAAGAATACAGTCATGTATCTCTTGGTGACAGGGACGCATTCTGATAAATGTGTCATTAGGCAATTGCATTGTAGTGTGATTATCACAGATTGTACTTATACAAAACTTAGATGGCATAGCCTACTGCATACCTAGGCTATATGGGAGAGCCTATTGCTCCCAGGCTACGCACCTGTACAGCATGTGACTACTGAATACTATAGGCAATTGCAGCACAATGGGAAATATTTGTGTATCTAAACATATGTAAACAGAGAAAAAGGAAAGTAAAAATATGGCATAAAAGATAAGAATTGGCTCTCCTGTACAGGGCACTTACTACGAATGGAGCTTGCAGGGCTGAGAGTTGCTCCAGATGAGTCAGTGAGTGGTGAATGAATGTGAAGGCCTAGGGCATTACTGTATACTACTGTAGGCTTTATAAACACAGCACACTTAGGGTACACAAAATGCATATTAAAACATTTTCTTCCTTCAGTATATTAGGCAATAGGAATTTTTCAAGTCCACTATAAATCTTATCAAACCATGGTTGTATATGCAGTTGACCGAAACATTGTTATTGGACACATAACTATAGTTGAAAGAATAAGCAAAAAGTCTATCTAGGTGTGCTGTCTTGAGCAACTTTTAATTATTCTCCTGTCCTGCAATATGAGTTAATCTTCTCTGATCGATGTAGATTCCAGGAAGGGGTGTCCAGGACAATTACCTTCCTTCTGGAGAAACTTCCCTTAATCAAATAAGAGAACTTCAAAGAAAATCCCTCCCTGTGCTTTGGAAGGGAAGGGAGGTGGGCAGCAGTGGGTCAGAGATAGACCTTTGTTCTCTTATTTCTGAGGCCCTTCAGTCTCCTTTATTCAAAGCACTCAGCATGCCAAAGCACCCTATTTTAGGGTATCTTTTTCTGAGCCCTAAACACTGTGTTGGGGATGTCAACTGTGACAGGAAAATATCTTGGGGCCCCAGAATCACTAAGGAAAACTCAAGCTTAGGGAAACTTCTTAGGGCAAACCCACCTCCCACTCTATTCAAAGTTATCTCTCTGCTCACTGAGATAGATACATATCTGATTGCCTCCTTTGGAAAGGCTAATCAGAAACTCAAAAGAATGCAACTGTTTGTGTCTCACCTATCTGTGACCTGGAAGCTCCCTCCCCACTGAACCAATGTTCTTCTTACATATATTGATTAATGTCTTATGTCTCCCTAAAATGTATAAAACCAAGGTATGCCCCAACCATCTTGGCCACATGTCATCAGGACTTCCTGAGTCTGTGTCACAGTGTGTCCTCAACCTTGGCAAAATAAACTTTCTAAATTAACTGAGACCTGTCTCGGATTTTCTGGGTTCACATTTTGGAAACCATGAATGGATTCTGGGTGGAGATGCCCCTGACCCTTGACAAATCTATCGGTGCTTGGTACCAGCATGAGCTAACTTTATGGCTCAAACCAATAGGACAATTTGCTGAGGTCTGAGAGGACTCCCTCCAGAAAATCCCTGATCTCTTAAAATTTGGTAGAGATCGGAAGTTTATTTTGCTGTACAACACCTCTTTTTTTGGAGTTTTACTTGCTCCCAACAAGGAAGGCAAGTTTTCCTGCTTTCATGATGATGGAAGGCAGGTGATGTTTTTATGGAGTTTCAGCTTTCTTCCAATGCACTTAGAGCACTCAGAAATTGTATAATTTGTGTGACCATTGTTAGTTTTGCTTAACTGTTTTGTTGTTTGTTTCTGTCTTAGTCAAATCTGAAGGGGAACCCTAAATTACGGGGTCAAGGACTCTGAAGTGGTAGGAAAACAGCCAGCTTAAAAAACTTTTTTTAAATTTTAATTACTATAGGGGCTTTATTTACATAACACAGCCAGCTTTTTGCTAGCCAGACCAAACTCAAAGAGCAATGGCTGTACTTCTGAAATAGCAACACTTTGTCCTAGCTGAGATTTGGTAATAAGATTTTTTTTTTAAGTTTTTAAAGAAGCTCAGTGGTTGAAAGTCTGCTTAACTGAAACAGTAACATCCATGATGTGTGTTTTGTGCATGTTTGTATTTGAAAGGCCTTCATGTTTTTGTTTCTTGTTTGTTTTTCTCTCCTAAGACCTTGTCTTTTTTTTGTAGCAAAAGTTTTTTTTTTTTTTTTCCTTTTACTTCTCAGTTGACTGAATTCTGTTTTCACCGGATTTTTTGACTAAAATAGCTATTGCAACAGAGGCTACTCTTGGGTTAAGGAAGAATGTAGTTTCGTTTTATGTTTAATATCGCTCAAAGAAAAATAAAAGCATCTCCCTCTAACACCACCAGACTTTTCCTCTCTGTACCTTATCATGTAAATTTTGCTATTTGATTTTCACCTGGGTTGTTTCCTTTAATGTGCAAAAATTTAAGGCTATTTAGCTGACAACTGCCTAGGGTTGTAAAACAGGTTATCAAGAATCTGAAAGTCTAAGATAGGAAAAAAAAGTGGGGGGGCATTATAAATCTATAAAATGTACTTCTATTGGCATGCCTAATACGTCTTTATATGTATGTATGTGTTGTGTACACGATGTTTTAGTGCTAAAAATATGTAAAAGAGCTCTACTTGGCTTAAAGAAAAATAAAAGTGCTTAAATCAGATACTAAAAAAGAAAAGGCTAGTCAAATGCTTTTTCAAATTTATGTAACTTAAGTAAAATCTTTAATAAATAAAGTAGCTTTAAAATTATTGGTAAAGTAGTATTAGAAATGTCTTAAGAATTGCCAGCATACATTTTTGTTTGCATTATATTAATCAAACAGTTTTATACTTATCCCTGCCAAATACCAGAAGGTGTCAAAATTTGGCATAGGGGTTATAAAACTATAAACCCAGCCCAAAACAGAATGATCTTTGCTTGTGTAATTTTTAATAAATAAGACATTGATATGGGTTTAATGAAAACAGCTGCATCTTGAATTTAGTAAGATTACCATAACTTCTAATCCTGTGGCTTTAGGCAGTTTAGTCCACAGACAATAAGGAGGTTTGTTTTGGGAAAGGACTGTTATTGTCATTGTTTCGAAGCTGAACTTAAACTAGGTTCCTCCCAAAGTTCATTCGGCCTATGCCCAGGAATGAACAAGGACAGCTTGGAAGTTAAGAGCAAGGTGGAGTCAGTTAGGTCAAATCGTTTTTCACTGTCTCAGTTGTAATTTTGCAATGGAAGTTTCATAACTTTAAATCATGACTATCACAGTTTTTATAAATAATCTAGGTAAACAATTAATAAAATAACTAGGTAAATGTAATGGGATAAATACTTATAGACCAACTGGACATAATTTAGAATATAAAGTCATATTAAATTAAATAATAGATAATTTATTATTTGGGTATTTTCCAATAAATATATCTTGTAGGAAAACATTGTTGCTTAAAAAAAAGTGTGTCCTTTTTTAAAAAAATGGTGAACAAGTTTTGTCTAATTCAAAGCTTATTAAAAGGTTATATATAAAACAAGGTAAAAGGAACCAGAAAAGAAAAAAAATGTAAATAAAGTTATAAAAATAAAGAATTTTTTCAAGGTTAAAAAGCTGAAAAAGAAATAATTTTATATAAGAAAGAATTTTATATGGTAAATTTAGTCCTAAAATAAAATAACTGGTTGTTTAACAAGGAGGGATGTTCAGGACAAACCAGAAAGTCCAAGCATGTCATGAACATTGGTGTAAGTCATGATAAGATTTTATATATATATATACACACACACACACACACCCCAAAAGCTTTTATATAATCAAGTTGTCATATTATTATTAAGTTTTGGTTTGCTTAGGGAAGAAAGAGCTAATTTTTAAAAAATCAAGGTTATTACATCCATGTATCTTCCTGTGTATGCTTTTAAAGTCCTTGTAACATTGAGTTACAGGGCTTTAACTCCTGTGTCTGAAAAATCACAAACACTGATGACAATCAAAGCCTCATCTTAAGGCCCCGTAGAAGATGCCAATCAAAATAAACTGCATTCCTGAGGCACTAGGCAAGAAATTAAAGCTATTCAACTCCTCAAGGCCCAGGGACTATTGCGGAAGAGGTGGGCGCGTAAGATTGTAAGGGCCGATTTTGAAAGATCCAGTAAGTTCAGTTTCTCTATGAACTAATCATTCAAGTCAAAGGCACACTGATGCAAAATCAGTATATGGACCCCTGTGTCTGATTAGCAAGGTTTTCTTGAAGCATTAACCAACTCCTTCATAAAGGTTATAAAAGGCTTATGGAAGTTATATTTTATAATCAAGATTAAATCTTATAGTTTGTTTACAAAATTTTGAAAATCAAATGTGATTGGCTTCAGGCTGTTTTTATTAGGGCTTCTTGTTTAGAAAGTTAAGTCACCTCTCTCAAAGAATGAAGGTTTTTGCTTTTTTTGAAATCCTTGAATTATCACTTGGATTAAATAAATGACTTTACGATGACCTGTAATTTTATTTTGTAATGTCAAGTGTTTTAAACCTTTTGTATTTGACAAGCTTTCCAAAATCAAATTATAAATTATGTATTTTTCTAACCTAATTAATCCTTTAAGATCTTAGTTTCCCTAAAGTCCTAAAATGACATAATTTGGCTTATTTGGTATAAAAATTATATAGGAAGCATTGTCAAATGTGAAATGGTGTTTGGTTTTCTTTGGGCTGTATTTGTATAAATATGTTATTGGTGTATGTTCCAAAATTATGTGAAACTCCTATAATTCTAATATAACTTAGTGTACATTATCAGTAATAATCATAATTGTTATATTAAAATTATTGTGTGCCACAGAGGTAAAAAATTTCCTTGTCAGTTTTGTCTTTTGACTATGGCTGCCTTAAAACTTTTTTCTTCCATGCACAATTGTTGTTTTGGTCCTCTTTTTTAAATATATTTTTATTATTATTTTTGAGATGGGGACTCACTCTGTTGCCCAGGCTGGAGTGCAGCGGCACGATCTTGGCTCACTGCAACTGCCACCTCCCAGGTTCAAGCGGTTCTCCTGCCTCAGCCTCCCGAGTAGCTGGGATTACAGGCATACACCACCATGCCCAGCTAATTTTTTTGTATTTTCAGTAGAGATGGGGTTTCACCATGTTGGCCAGGCTGGTCTTGAACTCCTGACCTCAGGTGATCAGCCCACCTTGGCCTCTCAAAGTGCTGAAATTACAGATGTGAGCCACACACCTGGCCTATTTTGGTCCTCTTTAGAAGGTGGTTTTATAATCAGCTGTAAAACTCCAACAGGTGCTCTTACATGCAGGTTTCTGATAACTTTGGAGATTGTGACATCAGAATAGAGGGAAAAGTTTCAGGACTCATGGAGAGCTAAAATGTTCATGAGTATCAAGCAGAACAGGAATTAACTGCATAGACTGAACCAATCTTTTTGACTTTTTGCTTAAAATGTTTGCTGATCCTTTGTTTTGTGTTTCAGTCTTAAAACTTTTCTTTTGAGCTATTGACAGCTTTTAACAATTTAGTATACTCCTATGACAAAATTTGGAGCATATTTGTTTCTCTCTACCTGATTTCTCCAGAATTCAGAAACTATTTGTAAGTATTCTTAACTTATGGTGATACAGTTATTTGCATAAGTGCAATAAGAATCTGTTCTAATTTGTAACAGGACACGATTGGAGAAATTGGTTGTTTTACTAAGACTTTGACTGGAATGGTGTGCTTTTCTTTAAGGAATCAAACTTGACTTATGGAACCAATAAAGTCCTTGGAAAAACTGGCCCCATATTTTGTGTACACAGTCTCCGTACAAGATTTCTGACCTGTAGTAAGTAAAGAATGTCACTTTCTGACAGGCACATAAGCCCCAGGTTTACCTCAGAACCTCAAGAGGAGAGGAAATTCACCCAATTTATAAGTATTTGATGGCACAAATCCATGGCTGGGCATGGCTTTAAGAAAGTCTTATCTGAGATTCCTCCTGTGGAACAAAGTTAATTGGTTCCAGAGATTCAAAGCCAGAGTTGCTGTCAGTTCATTGGTAGAGATGCCATCACTGGGCAAGTGTTCTGAAAACATCTTATCTGAATAACAGCAGTCCTGGAGAACATCTAGGGATCTAGCAAAGCGAGAGATACATGAAGGACATAAAAACGTTTTTAGAAAGTCCTTGGAAACAGTTCTCATTTCAGACATGTAAGCATGAGCTAGGATGAAAAGTGATTTCATCCTGGTATCTGCAATTTTCACATTCATTAGGTTTCAACATATAAACTTTCAGGGGACACAGACATTCAGACTATAGCACCAAGCTGTAGAAGCTACATAGTTGTAGACCAGGGTCAGCAACCCAAGAAGCCTGACTTCCAAGCTGTGCTTTTAACTTCCCCACCATGTTGCACCTAAAGCTTTGGAGTTTTCCTGTGATTAGTGTTTTTGGTGTTGTTTTATTTTTTTTCTTACAGGAACTCTTGCAAGAAGAAAGGACTATGAGTTCAACTTTAGAGGGAGCCATGGGGACTAAACAAAATTCTGAGGCCCCCTCAACCATCTAAATGGACTTCCTTCTGGGCCAGGACACTCGAAAATTAAACCTGAAAGACTGGTTCAGGCCATGATGGGAAGTGGGAGTCGAACATGCCTCATCATACCCTCCAGCATTAACATCAACACAGACCTTAAGGCTGATAAGAAGCATTTACAATCTATTCTCTCTGAAGTCTTCTACCTGGAGGCTTCATCTGCATGATAAAACTTTGGTCTCCACAACCTCTTACAACCCAGGCATTCCTTTCTATCGATAATTACTCTTTCAACCAATTGCCAATCAGAAAATTGTTATATCTACCTATAATCTAGAAGCCCCCACATCAAGTTGTTTTGCCTTTCTGGACAGGACCAATGTATATCTTAAATGTATTTGATTGATCTCTCATGTCTCCCTAAAATGTATAAAACCACGCTGTTCCCCGACCACCTGGAGCACATGTTCTCAGGGTCTCCTGAGGGCTGTGTCACAGGCCATGTTCACTTACATTTGGCTCAGAATAAATCTCTTCAAATATTTTACAGAGTTTAACTCTTTTTGTCAACACA